TGACCAAGCGAGACTCAGTCTCAAAAAAATAAAAAATAAAATAAATTCGTATCCCTTTTCCTTCTGTTCATCTTTTCTTTTGTTAGTTCACTCCAGTGAACCTTCAGAGGGCAGAGCTTTCCCTTCACCCCTACAAAATGAAGGCAAGAAACTTAATTCTAGGGAATAAATATATAATCATTAATTATATACATATGTATTGTGTGTTACGCAGCCACAGACAACTGCTTGACAACAAAACCCACAAATGTGCCACACTAATTCAGTAGTCTGCTATTATGCTTACTTTCAGTCATTTAAGAAACATACCTTTACGTGTGTGTGTGTGTGTGTGTGTGTGTAAAATACATTTGCCAAGCCCTGGTCCACTCACCTTACCATTTACATTAAATGAACCAGCTTACTATGATTATGCCTATCATTAAACTGTCAGAACATTAAATATCCATGTATTGTTTAAATTAGGCTGAAGTTTTCTAAAAGCAAGGGAACACACACATGCACACACACAAACACACAGACACAGAACATGGCTAGAGAGTTCTAGCAAAGACAATCCCCAAATGGTTATTAGTATTCTGTAAGTTTCAGTGAGTGAAGGGTGCTAAAATGCAGCTTGAAAACCAAAACCGTGGCATATCCACTGTGGCATCGTAATGTTGCTACTCAACTCTTTTATTCTTGTAATCATTGCTTGTCTTAAAATGACCCTGTCAACCGTGTTCATTTTGATAGCTTTGCATGTTTGTGACAGGTCGCTCAGCAGGCGCAGGCCACCAAAAGCAATTCGCAGCCCTCTGCAGTGGTACCGACATGCAGCGGCCTTCCGGGAGAGGCCGGCAGCAGAAGCGAAGGAGGAGCCGAGCGCGCGGCTGGGGACCCGCCCGCGCCCGCCCTCAGCCCCCTCGCCCCGCCCCTCTGCGGAGCGCGCAGCAGCCCGTGCGCCGGCGCAGGCCCCGCCTCCTCGCTGGGCCCCGCCTCGCTGCCACCACAGGGTCTTGCCTCCGCGCGCCCCGCCCTCGTCCTCTTGTGTAGCCTGAGGCGGCGGTAGCATGGAGGGGGAGAGTACGTCGGCGGTGCTCTCGGGCTTTGTGCTCGGCGCACTCGCTTTCCAGCACCTCAACACGGACTCGGACACGGTGAGCCGAGGGACGGGGCGGGGTCCGGCGTCGTATTCTATATATTGCCTCTTTATCTTCATAGGAAGGTTTTCTTCTTGGGGAAGTAAAAGGTGAAGCCAAGAACAGCATTACTGATTCCCAAATGGATGATGTTGAAGTTGTTTATACAATTGGTGAGTTATTTATTTCTCCTATATTTGAATCATGTAATCATAACTAAAAATCCTTTTCTTCCAGACATTCAGAAATATATTCCATGCTATCAGCTTTTTAGGTAAGTAGTAGTGCTAGTAAGTAAATGATCCAATTTGAAATACCTTTAATTTTGGCTTTTACAGCTTTTATAATTCTTCAGGCGAAGTAAATGAGCAAGCACTGAAGAAAATATTATCAAATGTCAAAAAGGTATTCTCTAATTTATCTTCCCTTTTTTTGGTAAGATGTATATCCTTTTTATTCTGTATTTCAGAATGTGGTAGGTTGGTACAAATTCCGTCGTCATTCAGATCAGATCATGACGTTTAGAGAGAGGCTGCTTCACAAAAACTTGCAGGAGCATTTTTCAAACCAAGACCTTGTTTTTCTGCTATTAACACCAAGTATAATAACAGAAAGCTGCTCTACTCATCGACTGGAACATTCCTTATATAAACCTCAAAAAGGGTAAATGTTGGCCAGTCACTGGCTGTATTAAATAAGTTTATACTCTAAAGTTTTATTTTGTCAGACTTTTTCACAGGGTACCTTTAGTGGTTGCCAATCTGGGCATGTCTGAACAACTGGGTTATAAAACTGTATCAGGTTCCTGTATGTCCACTGGTTTTAGCCGAGCAGTACAAACACACAGGTAAGATTCAACTGCTTTCTCACAAAACTTCTTATTTGCCTGAGGAAATGGTAATTTTTTACAGCTCTAAATTTTTTGAAGAAGATGGATCCTTAAAGGAGGTACATAAGATAAATGAAATGTATGCTTCATTACAAGAGGAATTAAAGGTAAGTTAACATATCAAACACGTCAACCACTTTACCTATGCCCTTAAATTACTTTATTTTGCAGAGTATATGCAAAAAAGTGGAAGACAGTGAACAAGCAGTAGATAAACTAGTAAAGGATGTAAACAGATTAAAACGAGAAATTGAGAAAAGGAGAGGAGCACAGATTCAGGCAGCAAGTAAGTAAACAACACATCTCTACTTTCTGTGCTATATGTTGAACTGTTATTCTATTTTGTTTAGGAGAGAAGAACATCCAAAAAGACCCTCAGGAGAACATTTTTCTTTGTCAGGCATTACGGACCTTTTTTCCAAATTCTGAATTTCTTCATTCATGTGTTATGTCTTTAAAAAATAGACATGTTTCTAAAAGTAGCTGTAACTACAACCACCATCTCGATGTAGTAGACAATCTGACCTTAATGGTAGAACACACTGACATTCCTGAAGCTAGTCCAGCTAGTACACCACAAATCATTAAGCATAAAGCCTTAGACTTAGATGACAGATGGCAATTCAAGAGATCTCGGTTGTTAGATACACAAGACAAACGATCTAAAGCAGATACTGGTAGTAGTAACCAAGATAAAGCATCCAAAATGAGCAGCCCAGAAACAGATGAAGAAATTGAAAAGATGAAGGGTTTTGGTGAATATTCACGGTCTCCTACATTTTGATCCTTTTAACCTTACAAGGAGATTTTTTTATTTGGCTGATGGGTAAAGCCAAACATTTCTATTGTTTTTACTATGTTGAGCTACTTGCAGTAAGTTCATTTGTTTTTACTATGTTCACCTGTTTGCAGTAATACACAGATAACTCTTAGTGCATTTACTTCACAAAGTACTTTTTCAAACATCAGATGCTTTTATTTCCAAACCTTTTTTTCACCTTTCACTAAGTTGTTGAGGGGAAGGCTTACACAGACACATTCTTTAGAATTGGAAAAGTGAGACCAGGCACAGTGGCTCACACCTGTAATCCCAGCACTTAGGGAAGACAAGTCAGGAGGATTGATTGAAGTTAGGAGTTAGAGACCAGCCTGGGCAACGTATTGAGACCATGTCTATTAAAAAATAAAATGGAAAAGCAAGAATAGCCTTATTTTCAAAATATGGAAAGAAATTTATATGAAAATTTATCTGAGTCATTAAAATTCTCCTTAAGTGATACTTTTTTAGAAGTACATTATGGCTAGAGTTGCCAGATAAAATGCTGGATATCATGCAATAAATTTGCAAAACATCATCTAAAATTTAAATTTGTCCTACATTTGTACTTGCTAAATCTGGCAGCCTTAATTATTACACAACTATAACACAACACAAACAGTAATCTCTCCCCTAGTTTAGAGTCCTTTGCATGAAATTTAGCAAATCTATCATTTTGAATACAGTACAAGCCTGGTAATCCAGTGTATTTGGGATAGGCCAGTGGAACTCAGAACTGATACATATATACATGTATGTCTATCATATTCAATGTCTATTAGGTGTAAATCATCTCTTCATGTAAAAGACACTACTGGTTTGAGGGTAGACTCGTCTAGGAATATTTTGTCCTTCTGTGACAGCACCACTATCCATCCCAATGTAACATTTCTACAAAGGGAAGATATCTTAACCAGGCATACTTATATTTGCTAGTTGGAAAATCATTCTGAACAGTTTTAATTCCATTCTATTGAATGGATTATTGTATGAGCTATTTGGGGATCAGATATAAATGACAATCACACAGAACCACTTTTATTCAACATAGATAAAATGTGATGAGTGTTAACATTTTAAATAAGCAATCTGCTTAATGGACATTGGTATGAAGGGGAAGTGTCATTCTTTACCTCACTCCTCAAACACTTTTCTATCCAAAGGTTGGTTTGAGTCAGTATTGGCATCATACAACCACTTACTGTAAAATAAGTTTATTAGTGGTAACGTGATAGAATTTATTCCCGATATCTGATGTTACAAACTTTAGGGTCCTTGAGATATGCAGGATCCTTGTATGTAACTGGCATAAACCCTGTAAAGAGATAATTAAAGTTCTTGACAAAACATAATGAGCAAAATTTCAGCTAGCTCAATTCAGTTGTTGAGGTATTCTTTCTTACCCATTATTTGAGCTCTCTTAATTGCTTTTGTGATTTCTTTCTGTTTCTTCCCACAAAGACCTGTAAAATAAAAAGCTTTCTTATTCATAAAAAATGTCAATATTTAAAGTTTGCAATTTTTTTTTTTGAGATGGAGTCTCCCTGTGTCACCCAGGCTGGAGTACAGTGGTGCTCTCTCGCCTCACTGCAACCTCCGCCACCCAGGCTCAATCGATTATCTTGCCTCAGCCTCCTTAGTAACTGGAATTACAGGCATGCACCGCCACACCCGGATAATTTTTTTGTATTTGTAGTAGAAACGGGGTTTCACCATATTGGCCAGGCTGGTCCTGAACTCCTGGCCTCAGGTGATCTGCCCACCTCAGCCTCCCAAAGTGCTGGGATTACAGGTGTGAGCCAACATGCCCAGCCTCAACAAGTTTTTAAGTCAAGGATTGGTAAATCATTTTTGTCAAGGGCCACAATAATAATCTAGGTTTTGTGGGCCATACAGTCTCCATCACTGCCACTCAACTCTGCTGTTGTAGCTCGAAAACAACCATATGGCACTACGTAAACAAAACTACAAAAACAAGTGGGGTTGGGTGCAGTGGCTCACACCTGTAATCCCAGCACTTTGGGAGGCCTAGGCAGGTGGATCACCTGAGGTCAGGAATTCAAGACCAGCCTGGCCAACATGGAGAAACCCAATCTCTAAAAATACAAAAATTAGCCAGGCGTGGTGGTGCATGCCTGTAATCCCAGCTATTCGGGAGGCTGAAGCATGAGAATCACTTGAACCCAGGAGGCAGAGGTTGCAGTGAGCCGAGATTGTGCCACAGCACTCCAGCCTGGGTGACAGTGAGATTCCATCTCAAAAAAAAAAAAAAGTGGCATTTGTATATGATGAACCTAATCAAGATAAAAAGGGAGCAGGTCGAATTTGGCCTATGGGCCATAGTTTGCTGACACCAAGTTTAAGTATCAATCTAGGAATGATTATAGTATATTCCAAAACATCAACAACAGTTTTTTAAAGCCCAGTTTTTCTATATAGTTAACTCTGCATAAGACAGCAAAATAATAATCCTCTTGGCCTAAGAGACTTTTTCATAGTAACTAGCTCTAGTCCCTGTAGTATCTGATCTAGTAGTAATTTATAGCACAATTTGAAAATTTGAGTTTTCTTAAATGATAGAAATAGATTGATATAATTCGTATCTACATTTATATTCCCATAATAAAAAAGAACATACCTGTAATGTGCCTTCCATAAATGCATCCAGTAAATGGAGAAACAAACTGGGACAAAAGCTGTTTTGGAGTTTTATGTGGAGGGGAAAAAAAAGTATCTGTTATTTATTTCTGAATGTGTAAATTTCAAAAAACAACCTTCAGGTTATATAAAGCTTTACTAAATTTCAGACACATTTCATAAAATATAAGAAAAAAATATTGTTATCCTCCTGTTACCTTTTAAATATTTTCTATCCAGTGTGTCAAGTCTATATATAATTAAACAGCAGATTAATCAGCATATTCATTCAATGGTAAATCTGTTTTCTTGAC